CTTTTTTTTTTTTTTGGACAGAGTCTCTCTTTGTCACCCAGGCTGGAGTACAGTGGCACGATCTCAGCTCACTGCAACCTCCGCCTCCCAGGTTCAAGCGATTCTCGTGCCTCAGTGTCCCAAAGTAGCTGGGATTACAGGTGTGTGCCACCATTCCCTGCTAATTTTTGTATTTTTATTAGAGACCGGGTTTTACCATGTTGGCCAGGCTGGTCTCAAACTGCTGATCTCAAGTGATCTGCCTGCTTCAGCCTCCCAAAGTGCTGGGATTACGGGCATAAGCCACTGTGACCAGCCCCTGTATTTGATTCTTAATGCAGACAGATCACCTTTTGTTTATTAAAAACATTTTTTTATGCCAAGAAGATATAAACACAAGCAAAAAGAGATATTTTTCTTTAGCTAAAGGAGTCGCAAAAGCAATCCACACCACCTTCTATAATCAGTGGAAAGAGAGTAGAATATTCCAAGCCTTTATAAAGTTTAGGCTACCATATTAGAATATAAAAGCTGTATGTAAGTCCGATTTTTATTCATTTAATAGTGCTTCAGGTGAATTTAAGGGTACTGTTAGGTGGATCCTTTTGTAAAAATGAATATGTACCCTTTATCAGTTATCTGCATGAAAACTTTGGATTTTCTTTTTTTTCCTGAGACGGAGTCTTCCCCTGTCACCCAGGCTGGAGTGCATTGGCGTGATCTCAGCTCACTGCAACCTCCATCTCCCAGATTCAAGCGATTCTCCTGCCTCAGCCTCCTGAGTAGCTGGGATTGCAGGTGCCTGCCACCATGCCTGGCTAATTTTTGCATTTTTGGTAAAGATGGGGGTTTCACCATGTTGGCCAGGCTGGTCTCGAACTCCTAACCTCAGGCGATCCTCCCGTCTCAGCCTCCCAAAGTGCTAGGATTACAGGCGTGAGCCACGGCGCCCAGCCTGGATTTTTTTTAAAATTTTAGATTCATGAGGCATATGTGCTTGTTTGTTATTATACATGGATATATTATGTGATGCTGAAGTTTGGGCTTCTAATGATCCCATCACCAAAGTAGCAAACGTAGTACCCAGGATTTTTTTTTTCCTAGTTAGTCTTCATGTTAAGTACAATCTTACCTCAAAATTGTTAATGTCTGTGGTTTAAAAAAAAACATGAATCAGAAATGGTGTGGGTAGTTTAGAAAATGAGTTAGGTTCAGGTGGCCGGTTAGCTCAGTTGGTCAGAAAATGAGTTAGGTTCATCTGGGAAGACTTCCTGGGAGAAAAGACCCTGGGTTCTGAGGTAAAGTGGAGTAGGGATAAGATGTGCAAGGCAGGAAGGGAGTTGATTCCTTAGGTAAGTGAATTATTGGAGGTGAGGGGTATGTCTGGCTCCTGAGTCAGCCACGATGTGCCTCCTTGTCTTCCCCCTTGTCCCCAGGAGTCCAGATTACATCCTACCCTGCAGTCCTGGATGGCGCCTCCGACTTGCAGCTTCCTTCCTGCTTTCCGTCTTCCCGCTGCTAGACCTTCTTCCAGTTGCTTTGCCACCAGGGGCAGGCCCAGGACCCATAGGGCTAGAGGTGTTGGCAGGGTGCGTGGCAGCTGTGGCCTGGATCAGCCACAGCCTGGCCCTGTGGGTGTTGGCACATTCCCCTCATGGCCACTCCCGGGGTCCCTTGGCCTTGGCCCTGGTAGCCTTGCTGCCAGCTCCAGCCCTAGTGCTGACCGTGTTGTGGCATTGCCAGCGAGGCACACTTCTGCCCCCACTTCTCCCAGGGCCCATGGCCCGCCTATGCTTGCTCATCCTGCAGCTGGCTGCACTCTTGGCCTATGCACTGGGATGGGCAGCTCCTGGGGGACCACGAGAACCCTGGGCTCAGGAGCCCCTCCTGCCCGAGGATCAAGAACCTGAGGTGGCTGAAGATGGGGAGAGTTGGCTGTCACGCTTTTCCTATGCCTGGCTGGCACCCTTGCTGGCCCGTGGGGCCTGTGGAGAGCTCCGGCAGCCTCAGGACATTTGCCGCCTCCCCCACAGACTGCAGCCAACCTACCTGGCTCGTGTCTTCCAGGCACACTGGCAGGAGGGGGCACGGCTGTGGAGGGCCTTGTATGGGGCCTTTGGACGGTGCTATCTGGCACTTGGACTGCTGAAGCTGGTGGGGACCATGTTGGGATTCTCAGGGCCCCTGTTGCTCTCCCTACTGGTGGGCTTCCTGGAAGAGGGGCAGGAGCCACTAAGCCACGGCCTGCTCTATGCTCTGGGGCTAGCCGGTGGGGCTGTGCTGGGTGCTGTGCTGCAGAATCAGTATGGGTATGAGGTATATAAGGTAACACTTCAGGCACGGGGGGCTGTGCTGAACATCCTGTACTGCAAGGCTTTACAGCTGGGGCCCAGCCGCCCTCCTACTGGGGAGGCCCTGAACCTACTAGGCACTGACTCTGAACGGCTGCTTAACTTTGCTGGGAGCTTCCATGAAGCCTGGGGCCTGCCCCTGCAACTGGCCATCACCCTCTACCTGCTGTACCAGCAGGTAGGCGTGGCCTTCGTGGGTGGTCTCATCTTGGCACTGCTGCTGGTACCCGTCAACAAAGTGATTGCCACCCGCATCATGGCCAGCAACCAGGAAATGCTACAGCACAAGGATGCGCGGGTTAAGGTGAGCGGGTACTTGGGGTCCCTCAGCTATCTCTTCACGCCTCTCCCTTGTCTCCTTTCCCTAGCTTGTGACAGAGCTGCTGAGTGGCATTCGGGTCATCAAGTTCTGCGGGTGGGAGCAGGCACTGGGAGCCCGAGTAGAGGCCTGCCGGGCTCGAGAGCTGGGGCGACTCCGGGTCATCAAATACCTGGATGCGGCCTGTGTATACCTGTGGGCTGCCCTACCGGTTGTCATCTCCATCGTTATCTTCATCACCTATGTCCTCATGGGGCACCAGCTCACTGCCACCAAGGTGAGGACCAGGAAGGAAGGGGACCAGCATCACTGGGGCTTCACCCTGCACCCACCTCACTCAGGTGTTCACGGCCCTGGCACTGGTGCGAATGCTCATTCTTCCTCTCAACAACTTCCCTTGGGTGATCAATGGTCTCCTGGAGGCCAAAGTGTCCTTGGACCGGATCCAGCTTTTCCTCGACCTTCCAAACCACAACCCCCAGGCCTACTACAGCCCAGGTAATGGGAAGCTAGTGGGCAGAACCTGGCACAGTGAATTACATGATTTACCCTCCCCAAACAGATTGTGGTAGATTAGGAGCCCAAATCAAGTGGCTTCTCTGTTCAGATCCCCCTGCAGAGCCATCTACAGTATTGGAGCTGCATGGAGCCTTGTTCTCCTGGGACCCAGTTGGAACCAGCCTGGAGACCTTCATCAGTCATCTCGAAGTGAAAAAGGTTTGTTGGACAGACACCCTGGGAGAGTCCTCCAATAGCAGATGCTTGTGTGGCTTCCTTGCAGGGTATGCTGGTGGGCATCGTGGGGAAGGTCGGCTGTGGGAAGAGCTCCCTGCTGGCTGCCATCGCTGGAGAGCTCCACAGGTAACCAACCTCCTATGCACCCCTGTCCTTACGGTCCTCATATTGCTCGCCTGGCTCTCTGCAGGCTGCGTGGGCATGTGGCAGTGCGGGGGCTGTCCAAGGGCTTTGGCCTGGCCACCCAGGAACCCTGGATCCAGTTTGCCACCATCCGAGACAACATCCTCTTTGGGAAGACATTTGATGCACAGCTGTACAAGGAGGTGCTAGAAGCCTGCGCCCTCAATGATGACCTCAGTGTGAGTGCCTGGCCTTGAAACCTCTTAGCTGCTCCCTGACCCACTGGGGCACCTGTTCCATCAGATCCTGCCTGCTGGAGACCAGACAGAGGTGGGGGAGAAGGGTGTCACCCTTAGCGGAGGACAGCGTGCCCGGATTGCCCTTGCTCGTGCTGTCTACCAGGTCAGTTAAAGATGGAGGTTGCAGTGGCAGGGCTGGTGCCCACGGTACCCTCACGTCTCCATAGGAAAAGGAGCTCTATCTCCTCGATGACCCTCTGGCCGCTGTGGATGCAGATGTGGCCAACCACCTGCTGCACAGGTGCATCCTGGGCATGCTGAGCTACACCACACGGCTGCTCTGCACCCACCGCACTGAGTACCTGGAGAGGGCTGACGCGGTGCTGCTGATGGAGGCCGGGCGCCTCATCCGGGCTGGTAATGGGGGCAGGAGCCCCGTGTGAGGGAGGGTCCTCTCCCAATCTCCCCTTCTACCCTCCAGGACCTCCCTCTGAGATTCTGCCACTGGTACAAGCTGTCCCCAAAGCCTGGGCTGAGAATGGACAAGAGTCTGACTCAGGTATGGCTCCCCAGTGGGAGAAAAGGGCTTGCCTTAATTCTTCCATGACCCCTGATTCTCACAGCCACAGCCCAGTCAGTACAGAACCCAGAGAAAACAAAGGAGGGGCTGGAGGAGGAGCAGAGCACATCTGGTCGCCTGCTGCAGGAAGAAAGCAAGAAGGAGGGCGCCGTGGCCTTGCACGTGTACCAAGCTTACTGGAAGGCCGTGGGCCAGGGCTTGGCCTTAGCCATCCTCTTCTCTCTGCTTCTCATGCAAGGTGAGAGCGTGCCTGGGAGTCTCTTACATCGTCTTACAGCTTTTTCCTTCCTGTCCCCACCCAGCCACGCGGAACGCTGCTGACTGGTGGCTCTCCCACTGGATCTCTCAGCTGAAGGCTGAGAATAGCTCCCAGGAGGCGCAACCCTCCACCAGCCCAGCTTCTATGGGGCTCTTCTCTCCGCAGCTGCTCCTCTTTTCCCCTGGAAACCTCTAGTGAGTGGCTGGGGCTGGGGGTAGGCCTGGTGTGGTTACCGACAGCCCCCTCCTCACCACCCAGCATCCCAGTGTTCCCACTGCCCAAAGCTGCCCCCAATGGCTCCTCAGACATCCGTTTCTACCTCACCGTGTATGCGACCATTGCTGGTGTAAATTCCCTCTGCACCCTTCTCCGGGCAGTGCTCTTTGCAGCAGGCACCCTTCAAGCAGCTGCCACTCTGCATCGCCGCCTGCTGCATCGAGTCCTTATGGTGAGGGGCTGGGACCTCGGGGGTAGGGGAGTCTGCCCTGGCCCAATCAGCGTCCTTCTCCCAGGCACCAGTGACTTTCTTCAATGCCACACCCACGGGCCGGATCCTAAACCGCTTCTCCTCTGATGTGGCCTGTGCGGATGACAGCCTGCCCTTCATCCTCAACATCCTCCTGGCCAACGCGGCAGGCCTGCTGGGGCTCCTGGCCGTGCTGGGCTCTGGCCTGCCCTGGCTGCTGCTCCTGCTGCCGCCTTTGAGCATCATGTACTATCACGTGCAGCGCCACTACAGGGCCTCCTCACGGGAGCTGCGGCGCCTGGGCAGCCTCACCCTGTCTCCACTGTATAGCCATCTGGCCGATACCTTGGCTGGCCTCTCTGTGCTCCGGGCCACAGGGGCCACCTACAGGTGTGTGAACCAGAGCCCAGGGGGATGAGGTGGAGTGGCTTCACATCCCTCTGGCCTTCCCTAGGTTTGAGGAGGAGAACCTGCGACTCCTTGAGCTAAACCAGAGGTGCCAGTTTGCCACCAGTGCCACAATGCAGTGGCTGGACATTCGGCTACAGCTCATGGGGGCGGCAGTGGTCAGCGCTATCGCAGGCATCGCTCTGGTGCAGCACCAGCAGGGCCTCGCTAACCCAGGTGCCACCCAGGACCCCTCACCCCTACCTCATCTCTCCCAGCAGCTGGTACTTCTCTCCCCCAGGGCTGGTGGGCTTGTCGCTGTCTTATGCCCTGTCCCTGACGGGCCTGCTCTCGGGCCTGGTGAGCAGCTTCACACAGACAGAGGCCATGCTGGTGAGCGTCGAGCGGCTGGAAGAGTACACCTGTGACCTGCCCCAGGAACCCCAGGGCCAGCCACTGCAGGTGGGCCTGTACCCCCACCCCAGGCCAAAGCTCCCGTCTGTCTCCCACCCATGGACCCCACCAGCTGGGCACCGGCTGGCTGACCCAGGGGGGCGTGGAGTTCCAGGACGTGGTGTTGGCGTACCGGCCAGGGCTGCCGAATGCCCTGGATGGAGTGACCTTCTGCGTGCAGCCTGGAGAGAAGTTGGGCATCGTGGGCCGCACAGGCTCCGGCAAGTCTTCCCTGTTGTTGGTGCTCTTCCGGCTGCTAGAGCCCAGTTCAGGGCGAGTGCTGCTGGACGGCGTGGACACCAGCCAGCTGGAGCTGGCCCAGCTCAGGTCTGGGGGAGATGGACTTGGGAGGGGAAGGGCAACCACTAGACTCCATGTCATTGTCCCCCAGATCCCAGTTGGCTATCATCCCCCAGGAGCCCTTTTTGTTCAGTGGGACTGTTCGGGAAAACCTGGACCCCCAGGGCCTACATAAGGACAGGGCCTTGTGGCAGGCCCTGAAGCAGTGCCACCTGAGTGAGGTGATTACATCCATGGGTGAGTGCTGGACCCTGACCTTAGAGCAAGAATGGGCCCTGCAACGAAGATGCTTTCCTTGCAGGTGGTCTGGATGGTGAGCTGGGTGAGGGGGGCCGGAGCTTATCTCTTGGGCAGAGGCAGCTGTTGTGTTTGGCCAGGGCTCTCCTCACAGATGCCAAGGTAAGGTGAGAGAAAGAGACATTAGAGAGGGCTTCTTATCCCCTACCCCATTCCCATATTCCAGATCCTGTGTATCGATGAGGCCACAGCAAGTGTGGACCAGAAGACAGACCAGCTGCTCCAGCAGACCATCTGCAAACGCTTTGCCAACAAGACAGTGCTGACCATTGCCCATAGGTATGTAAACGCCTGGTAACAGCCTAATCAGGATCCCCTACACTGACCATCTTCCCCCTCACAGGCTCAACACGATCCTGAACTCAGACCGGGTGCTGGTGCTACAAGCGGGGAGAGTGGTAGAGCTGGACTCCCCGGCCACCCTGCGCAACCAGCCCCACTCCCTGTTCCAGCAGCTGCTGCAGAGCAGCCAGCAGGGAGTCCCTGCCTCACTCGGAGGTCCCTGAGCCCAATCCCACACCCTGCAGAGTTCTCCCCTCTCTCTGATCCAGGCCGGGCCTATACAGAGGTGCTGGCTGCTTGTTTACATTCTCCTCTGGGGCTCTACCTCTCCACACTTCCCCAGAAGGGAAAAGGGCACCCTGGATTACTCTTTGGAAATCACTCCTTGGTGGGCAGCATCCTGAGGCTTCCCCAGAACCAGGCCTCTGCTCTGGCCCTCTTGCATCTGGAACGCCAGGTGGGTTTTTCTGGCATAGGAGCCCACTTGCATTTTCATAGTTTTATTTGATAAAATTCCATCTTACATTCTGTGTATTAAAAAAATAATATTTCTGGTGTGAGGCTGAGGTCTCCTCTGTGTGTGTACCCAAGC